CTGGAATCTCAGCACTTAGGGAGGCCAAGGCGAGAGGATCACTTGAGGTCAGGAGTTCAAGACCAGCCTGGCCAACATGGTGAAACCCTGTCTCTGCTAAAAATACAAAAATAAGCCAGGTGTTGTGGCGGGCTCCTGTAATCCTGTAATCTACTTGGGAGGCTGAGGTGGGTGAATCGCTTGAACCCAGGAGGCGGAGGTTGCATGAACTGAGATCGTGCACTCCAGCCTAGGCAACGGAGCAAGACTGTCTAAAACAAAGACTAGCTGGAGAATCCTGCCAGGAAAAGGCCCTCAGACTCCAACTGCTCTGCTCACTCGAAGCTGGAAGATGCGGCTCTAGAGACGCATCAGGACCAAGCCACGACTCCCCACTTGGAGAAATCAACGCGGAAAGAGACGGAGGCAAAGGAGAACCATCGCACTGGGAGAGGCGACGCTGTTTGACACATCGTCCCTGTACCTCCCAAAGCCACTGCCCTCCCACACCTGGGCAACAGTGGCCCCAACCCCAGGCCCAGCCCTCCTGCAGGAAGGAAGAGGACTGAATGGAGGGCGTGGCAGACTGAAAGGACGTGGCCTCCTCAAACCCCTTGGTAAAGGGCCTCTGGGGCCACCTGGCAGGGAGGGGCTGGCACACCAGGAAGTAGCCTCCTCCCGGGAGTTCAGCTAGAGCCCAGGTCCTGTCCCCAAGTGGCCTCCAGAGCCACCTTTTCTGAAAAAAGTACATCCTGCCCACCCCTGTTCCCCCTGCTTAAGGCCCCGCGTCCTCCCTGAGCCTCCTGCTGGCCTCTCACCTAGAAGCGGGGGTAGTCCTCGGCCCTCCAGCCAGGGGGTGCAGACCTGGATGTGCTGGAAATGCTTCTGGTGGATGAGGCGGCTGTAATACTCCCTCAGAGGCCCTTTGCCTTCACAGAGAAAAGCAGACACTGCCATGGACCCGTCTCTCTCCGTGCCACGTGGCCCCAGGCCCAAGACACTCCCCCTAGGAGGGATCCTTTTCCCAGAAGCTCCACCCCTCGGCAGCTCCAGTCAGGCCCCATCCGGGCCCTTCCAGAAGCAACCCAGGAGCCCCGAGACCTGCAGGGATGTGTGCACCCTGACCCCTGACGCATAGCCCTGCACCTGCAGCCAGCTGGCCTCGGGCTTGAAAACATGGCGGGGTAAGCACTGGCCTGGCACCCGACCGCCCACTCGGTGTTGACTTTCTTCATCTGTGTTTCCCAGTGCGCTCCAATTCACGGTGGTTTCCAAGCGCATTCTGGAGGAGAAAACACATGAGTGTGTGGTCAGGGTTCTCTGCTGACAGACCTACCGTGGGGAAGAAAGAGAAGCTCTGAAGATGGATCATGGCCGTGACTGCATGTCAAGGAGAATCTCCATGATGACACGGAGGCCTACGTCGAGATAGAGTAAATATGGTCCAATTAAAAGGTGTCTATTTTACCACATTTTTTAAAACAAAATAATTGTAATTAACCTACATGTAACTGATTAGGTTAGGGTACGTTCCACGTCAGGTGACCAGAGGCAGTATAAAAGGCAGCCTGGAAAGCAGAGGTCCCTCTCTGCCCCTTCCTCCGTCTTCCTGGATGCTGCATCGCTTCCAGCGGGGCTGCTCCAGCACCTGCCCATCTCAGCGCCAGCCGGGGAAAGAAAGTAGACGTGTAATTTCAGGTTAGTTTCACTGAACAGTTGTTTGTTTCACGCATCGACTTGTGTGTGTTTGTGTGTGTTTCAGGTGACCCGACAATCAACCCCTGAAAAAGGCGGTCATAAAACCCCCAGGAGACGAAGATGATGGCACGTCGTGACCCCAAACCTGGGGCAAAGAGACTGGTGAGAGCCCAGACCCTCCAGAAGCAGCGGAGGGCCCCAGTTGGGCCAAGGGCTCCCCCGCCCGATGAAGAAGATCCCAGGGTAAGTCTAGCCCTGGATCTCTTGGGTATTGGACTCACTGACATCACTTCCTTTCCACCCACAGCTCAAGTGCAAAAACTGTGAGGCCTTTGGCCACACGGCCAGAAGTACCAGGTGCCCCATGAAGTGCTGGAAGGCAGCCCTGGTTCCACCGAACTTTGGGGAAAAGGAAGGGAAGGAAAACCTGAAACCATGGAAGCCCCAGGTTGAAGCGAACCCTGGGCCCTTGAACAAGGATAAGGGAGAGAAGGAAGAGAGACCAAGGTGAGCAGTGGGAGTGGTTTTCACCACTCTTAGGAGGACGGCCTGACCTTTTTCTGTTCTGCAGGCCACAAGACCCGCAGAGGAAGGCTCTCCTCCACATATTTTCCAGGAAACCTCCAGAGAAGCCGCTGCCAAATCAAAAAGGATCCACGGAATCTTCTGATTATCTGAGGGTGAGGGTCACCCTGGGCCCCTGGTCTTTTTCACTTCTAACCTGTGTTGTTTCCTCTCTTTCAGGTTGCAAGCGGGCCAATGCCGGTCCACACAACCAGTAAGAGGCCGCGTGTGGACCCTGTCCTCTCTGATCGCTCAGCTACCGAAATGTCTGACAGGGGCTCCGTCTTAGCTTCACTGTCTCCCCTCAGAAAAGCCAGTCTGAGCTCCTCCTCAAGTCTTGGACCAAAGGAAAGACAGACAGGGGCTGCGGCCGACATCCCTCAGACTGCAGTCAGGCACCAGGGCCCCGAGCCTCTCCTCGTGGTGAAGCCGACACACAGCAGCCCTGCGGGTGGCTGTCGAGAAGTTCCCCAGGCTGCCTCCAAAACCCACGGCCTGCTCCAGGCCGTCAGCCCCCAGGCACAAGACAAACGTCCTGCGGTGACCTCACAGCCCTGCCCACCAGCCGCCACACACAGCTTGGGCCTAGGCTCCAATCTCAGCTTCGGGCCAGGAGCCAAGAGATCTGCCCCGGCTCCGATTCAGGCTTGCCTGAACTTCCCCAAGAAACCGAGACTGGGTCCCTTCCAGATCCCCGAAAGCGCCATCCAGGGAGGTGAGCTGGGGGCCCCGGAGAATCTCCAACCTCCGCCAGCCGCAACCGAACTTGGACCACGTACGTCACCCCAGACAGGCACGAGGACACCCGCCCAGGTGCTTAGCGGCGACCGGCAGCCTCCGCACAGCAGACCTTGCCTGCCTACTGCCCAGGCCTGCACCATGTCCCATCACCCAGCGGCCAGCCATGATGGGGCCCAGCCTCTCAGAGTGCTCTTTCGGAGACTGGAAAACGGACGCTGGAGCTCCAGCCTGCTGACGGCCCCCTCATTTCACTCTCCTGAGAAGCCGGGAGCCTTCCTCGCTCAGAGCCCTCATGTCTCAGAGAAGTCTGAGGGTCCCTGTGTTCGTGTCCCACCAAGCGTCCTCTATGAGGACCTTCAGGTTCCCTCCTCCTCAGAGGACAGCGATTCTGACCTGGAGTGAGACTGCAGGTGGCAGGGGCTCCTTGGCCTCCAGCTCCCGTGACTTGGAGGGGACTGTGGGACTGAGGAGCACAGAGCAGAGAGCAGACTCTGTGCGGTGACTCCGAAGCTCCCCGGCTGTGGCCCTTCTGTGGATGTGGGAGCCCAGGCCAGGCAGGGAGCAGATGCAGGGACTCTGCCACGTTGAATTCTGGTGAGGGACATTGTAGTTCGCATGGTTCTCTGGAAACGCGCCAGGAAAAGCTTCCGTGCCAGTGATTCGTTGCCTCAGAAACTGCATGACGCGCAGGAGTCAGACTTCCGCTGGGACGTCAATAGGAAACGGGGGAATTACTGTGTATTTGCTCTCTAGACGACTGAATAAGGGAAAAGTTAGGGAACCCTGAGAGGTGCAGCCCTTCCGCTGTGCCCCGCCCTGAGAGCAGTGTTTCGGACGCTGGGAAGCGCGCTGTGCAAAGCGCTCTCGGGGTCTTTCCTCAGCCTCGAAAAGTGGGCTCTGGAATCCCTTTGTAAATAGGTGTGTTGAATTTGTTTTGAAGTGAATAAAATTCTCAAAAAGATGACATATTGTCTTTTGACTTTCATTCCGTGTTTG